GAGACATCTTCTTTATTCCCTTTTCCCCTCACGTGTTTACTCTATCTTATGTAAAATGTAGATTTACTGGGCACTAACTAAAGTTTCACATGTCTGTAATCATTTGTCTCACTGCCAACCCCTCTTCCTTTTTAAGGAAAATGTATAATAAATACTAAACCTCCTAAGAACCTCTTTGGAAAAACCAGCCACAGATGCTTCTGTGACTTACATTTTTCTGGATGTGCCCTTAGGCTGGTCCAGTAATCCTCCATGATTTGTGACTTATGCCTCAATCACTCATTTTGGTCGTCACTCTCATTTTCAGATAGGATTGTGATTCTTAAAATAAATGGAAAATATCTCAGATATGAAGTAGTAAGTATTATTAGAATAAAAGCGTTGCACCCTTCGTAGGAACACAATCGCTGACTCTACAGTCAGGTAAGATGTATTCTCTTTGATCCAGAGGCATAGCTTCACCCTTTCAACCTACTTCAGCGTCTCCTGTCATCCTTCCTACAAATTCCAGTCCATAGCCCTAACTGCGTAGTCTTTCTTTCTTCTTCTGGACCAAACATATTGAAGCTTACTAAACAGACGCCAAAGCGTAACTGTATGTGTATTTGAAAAGCAATAATATGGCTGGCAGGCATGAGTAGAGGCAGACTGCCTTTATGGTATGGGGTGTCTCTTTGGACCTGTAGTTATTGGGAATTAGCTGTGCTTAATAGAGTCTTAAGTAATAAGTTGCTAACATTTCTGTAAATATCCTATACTACAATCCAAAAAAATACCGTATGTTGCCTTTAAGAGCAAGCCAAGCCCCCTCCTGTCTTTGGAGTCGGGGACTCCGTTTCCCAGCTCCCCTGACAGTGCCACTGGGCCTTTATCTGCCATATAAGGACTGATCAACGCTCTAAGACAAGTCCGGAAGCGGTGTCGAAACTTCATAACCCAGAAGACACTGCAGCTCTCGGCGGCACGACTTACCCAATAAAGGCTTAGAAGGGGACGTTTGCGTGCGTGCGCACCGTCGGAGGGCGGGACTTCCGCCGTCCTCCTGGTGGTGGTCGTTTTGGTTCTGTGTGGTGTTTCACCAACTTCGGCCTATGGCTCTGTCTGACGTCACCGAAGTGACGGAACGGAAAAGCGCGAGAAGCGGCTCGGTTCCCACCACGGAGAGGCGGGAGTGAGTCAACTGACAAGCGCTGGGGACAGTGGCGTCCTTGTCTTGCCTTTGTCGCTCCCGCCCCGCTCTTCCCTGGCTGGGCTGGCGGAGGCCTTGCTGATGAACCTGACTGAGGTGGGTGTCCCGTCCCAGGCTCCCCCGCCCGAGTCAATTTCTCACGGCCTTTCTCTTCCCTCAGGGTCCCCTGGCGATGGCAGAAATGGACCCTACACAGGTGAGTAGAGTGTTTCCTACTATTCACCCACCTGCTTATGTATTCATCTTTCCCAATTTGGCAGGGCCGTGTGGTCTTTGAGGACGTGGCCATATATTTCTCCCAGGAGGAGTGGGGGCACCTTGATGAGGCTCAGAGATTGCTGTACCGTGATGTGATGCTGGAGAATTTGGCCCTTTTGTCCTCACTAGGTAAGGCCCTCACACTTGCCCAGTGTCCTGGGCATGCACTTCTCCAGCATTTCTGTTCTGACAGGTTCTTGGCATGGAGCTGAGGATGAGGAGGCACCTTCACAGCAAGGTTTTTCTGTAGGAGTGTCAGAGGTTACAGCTTCAAAGCCCTGTCTGTCCAGCCAGAAGGTCCACCCTAGTGAGACATGTGGCCCACCCTTGAAAGACATTCTGTGCCTGGTTGAGCACAATGGAATTCATCCTGAGCAACACATATATATTTGTGAGGCAGAGCTTTTTCAGCACCCAAAGCAGCAAATTGGAGAAAATCTTTCCAGAGGGGATGATTGGATACCTTCATTTGGGAAGAACCACAGAGTTCACATGGCAGAGGAGATCTTCACATGCATGGAGGGCTGGAAGGACTTACCAGCCACCTCATGCCTTCTCCAGCACCAGGGCCCTCAAAGCGAGTGGAAGCCATACAGGGACACAGAGGACAGAGAAGCCTTTCAGACTGGACAAAATGATTACAAATGTAGTGAATGTGGGAAAACCTTCACCTGCAGCTATTCATTTGTTGAGCACCAGAAAATCCACACAGGAGAAAGGTCTTATGAATGTAACAAATGTGGGAAATTCTTTAAGTACAGTGCCAATTTCATGAAACATCAGACAGTTCACACTAGTGAAAGGACTTATGAGTGCAGAGAATGTGGAAAATCCTTTATGTACAACTACCGACTCATGAGACATAAGCGAGTTCACACTGGAGAAAGGCCTTATGAGTGCAACACATGTGGGAAATTCTTTCGGTACAGCTCCACATTTGTTAGACATCAGAGAGTTCACACCGGAGAAAGGCCGTATGAGTGCAGGGAATGTGGGAAATTCTTTATGGACAGCTCCACACTCATTAAACATCAGAGAGTTCACACCGGAGAAAGACCTTATAAGTGCAATGATTGTGGGAAATTTTTTAGGTATATCTCCACACTCATTAGACATCAGAGAATTCACACTGGAGAAAGGCCTTATGAGTGCAGTGTATGTGGGGAATTGTTTAGGTACAACTCCAGCCTTGTTAAACATTGGAGAAATCACACTGGAGAAAGGCCTTATAAATGCAGTGAATGTGGGAAATCATTTAGGTACCACTGCAGGCTCATTAGACACCAGAGAGTCCACACGGGAGAAAGGCCTTATGAGTGCAGCGAATGCGGGAAATTCTTTCGTTACAACTCCAACCTCATTAAACATTGGAGAAATCACACTGGAGAAAGGCCTTACGAGTGCAGAGAGTGTGGGAAAGCCTTTAGCCACAAGCATATACTTGTTGAGCACCAGAAAATCCACAGTGGAGAAAGACCTTATGAGTGCAGCGAATGCCAGAAGGCCTTTATTAGAAAGTCTCACCTGGTTCATCACCAGAAAATCCACAGTGAAGAGAGGCTTGTGTGCTCCATGAATGTGGGGAATTCTTTAGCTAAAACTCCAACCTCATTAAACATCAGAGATTTCACAATGGAGAAAGTTTACCATTGACTATTGTAATTGGGTAGTAATGTTATATAAATTCCACATTTTTATGCAACTAATCTCCAGAACATTTTTCCTCTTACCAAGAAGTAAAATGCTGTACCCATTAACAACAACTCATTCCCCTTCCCTACTTCCCCAGAAATGTCTCAACTATATTTCTATACTCTATGGTACTTATATGAGGTACCAATAGATATCTATGAATTTGATATATATTTGTACCTCATATAAGTGGATTCTACAGTATTTATCTTTTGAGACTGGCTTATTTCACTTAGGATAAGGTCTTCACGGTTCACCCATGTTGTATAATGTGTCAGAATATCCTTCCTTTTTAGGTGAAATAATATTCTATGGTATTTATATACCACATTTATTTATCCATTCATCTGTTAGTGGATACTTGGGCTACTTCCACCTTTTGCCTATTGAAATAATGCTGCTATGAAGATGAGTGTACAAGTGTCTATTCAAGATTCTACTTTCAATTCTTATAGGGTATATACTCAGAAATGGTGGTGCTGGATCATATAGGATTTCTATTTTTTTTTTTTGTTTGTTTTTGAGACAGAGTCTTGCTCTGTCACCCAGGCTGGAGTGCAGTGCTGTGATCTTGGCTCACTGCAAGCTCCGCCTCCCAGGTTCATGCCATTCTCCTGCCTCACCCTCCCGAGTAGCTGGGACTACAGGTGCCTGCCACCACGCCTGGCTAATTTTTTTGTATTTTTAGTAGAGACGGGGTTTCACCGTGTTAGCCAGGATGGTCCTGATCTCCTGACCTTGTGATCTGCCTGCCTTGGCCTCTCAAAGTGCTGGGATTACGGGCGTGAGCCACCGCGCCTGGCCAGGATTTCTATTTTTAATATTTTTGGGAAAATTTTTCCATAGTACCTGTGCCATTTTACATTCCCACCAGCAGTGCACAAGGATTGCAATCTATATACATCCTCACCAACATTGTTCATTTTCTATTTCTGTTTTTGGGGTTTTTTGTAGTGCCTTTTGTTTTGGATAGCAGCTATCTTGTTGGATGTGAGGTGGAATCTATAGTGTCTTTCATTTTTATTTTGTGAATGATTGATGATGTTGAGGATCTTTTCATGTGCTTGTTAGGCATTTGTGTATCTGGAAAAATATTCAAGTCTTTTTTTTCCATTTTTAATGGGACTATTTGCTTTTTGTTGTTGAGTTGTAGTTCTTTATACATTCTGGATATTAACTCCTTACCAAATATATGCTTTTTACATATTACCTCCCAGTCCATAGGTTGCTTTTTCGCTCTGTTGATTGTGTCCTTTGATGAAATTTTAAGTTTTGATGTACTGTTGACTCTTTCTGTCTGTGGGTTCTGTATTCATGGATCGAAGCAACCATGGATCAAAAGTATTTGGAGCATCCATGGATTGCAGTGATCATTAATCAAAAATATTTGGAAAACAAAAAGGGTAGTTGCATCTGTACTAAACATGAACAGACATTTTTTCTTGTCATTATTCCCTAAACTATATAGTATAATAAATATTTACATAGCATTTACATTGTATTAGAAGTTATAAATAACCTAATGATAATCTATATAGGAAGATGTGTGTAGGTTATATTCAAACACTATGCCTTTTTATGTGAGGGACCTCTTGAGCATCAGATGATTTTGGTATCCACAAGGGGTCCTGGAATCAGTCCCCCACAGACACCAAGGGATGACTGTAGTGCATTTTATCTATTTTTACTTCTGTTACCTGGGCTTTTGATGTTATATATTAAAAAAAATTAGTATCAAATCCAATGCCAAGCATTTTCCCTATGCTTTATTCTAAGAATTTTATATTTGAAGGTCTTACATTTAGGTCTTTTTTTTTTTTTTCTTTTGGAGGCAGAGTCTTGCTCTGTCACCCAGCCTGGAGTGCAGTAGTGGAATCTCAGCTCACTACAACCTCCGCCTCCTGGGTTCGAGCCATCACCCCACCTCAGCCTCCCAAGTAGCTTGGATTACAAGTGTACACCACCACACCTGGCTAATTTTTGTATTTTTAGTAGAGATGGGGTTTTGCCATGTTGGCCAGGCTGGTCTTAAACTTCTGGCCTTAAGTGATCCCCCTGCCTCGGCCTCCCAAATTGCTGAGATTACAGGCAGGAGTTGTAATGCACTGTGCCTGGCTACATTTAGATCTTTAATCTACTTGGGGTTCATTTTTGCATATGGTTTAAGGCAAAAGTCCACTTTATGTGGCTATCCAGTTTTCCAAGCACCATTTTTTGAAAAGAGCATCTTTCCTCTGTTGAGTAGTCTTGGCACACTTGTCAAAATCATTTGTCCATATATGCCATGGTTTATATGTGGATTCTCTATTTTATTGGTCATATGTCTGTCTTTATGTCAGTACCACACATTTTAGGTGTGTGTGTGTGAGACTCAGTGTTGAGGACAAGGCTAGTGGGCTTTCACACTCCAGACTGCTGTATTCCAGCCCAAATTACTCAAATTAGCCAATCCATGGGGAACATGGAAAACGTAGCTAATGCAATCCGCTTGCCTTACCTAAGTTGTCCCCTGCAGCCTCAGGTTGCTGTTACTGTGTTTCAGATGCAACCCTCTGTGGGACCCTACCCAAGTTCTCTCATTCTTAGCTATAGGTAATAAATTGTTCTGATTTTGTGTATCCAAGTGACATTGGGTTGTTTCTTGCTATCAGAAGAACCCAGAAAAGTATTATGAATCTAGTGAATGTTGGAAAATCTTTAGCCATTAGCATAACCTCATTTCGTGCCAGCATGTTCACCCTAGAGAAAAGTAGAAGTGAAGGCAATGTCATCTTTCCTTGTTAACATGATAACTCAGTAGAGCAATGCTTTGGAGATTAGCTTTTTAGGGAGAGAGCCAGCAGTTGAGCCTCCTGCATCTGAACATCCACACTAGGGATATTGTCTGTACTGCCAGATATATGGGAAGATTTTGTGAACTGTGTTGCAGTTTTCAACTTGACTGGGGCCTTTCCCAGAGTTATGCCCCTGCCAGTGCCTATTTAAAAATGTCATCTCTTTTCTACCAACTGGCAAAGAGCCATGGTGTGTAGCATTTTAGTCACATTAAAATGCAGTTATGGCAGCATGCTGTGTTCTCTATCTGAAGAATTCACT